TGGGATTACAGGCGTGAAACACTGCGCCCTGCCAAGAAACATGTTTCAATAAAATTGTTAGGAAATCAAGTGTGTGATTTGTGATGCAACTCTCTCCTCTATCTCCCTAAGAAAACATCAGTAAAAACAGTGAACTGTTTTGTATTTTTGGAGTCTGATCAGGACTCATCTTATGAATGTGGGAAGGCATCCAGCCAACACAGGGTAGGCCCCGGATGAGAGTAGGGACAGCGAGGTAGGCCCAGAGTCATTAGCGTTTACATGCCGCTTATGTGCTTGAGGATCGCAGAATGGAACTCTTGCTAAGCCAGAGCTGTATTTGGTGGCCCATGGTGGGAGAGGGAAGAACAATAATAAGTTGTGGAATAAAAGCCATGGAGAGGAGCGGGAATTACTTAATCTGGCTCCAGAAGGGGTGAGTTGTGGGGAAGTAGTGATTCTCAGTTCGTTTGCTCAGCCCAGTCAGTGCCTGACACTCAGGGTGCATCTGCTGACTGACCGTACAGGATAAAGGAAGGGAGAGGCCGGGTGCGGCGGCTGAAGTCTGTAATCCCATCACTTTCGGAGGCTGAGGTGGGTGGATCGCTTGAGGTTAGGCGTTCGAGACCAGCCTGGGCAACATGGCGAAAGCCCGTCTCTACTAAAAAATACAAAAATTAGCCCGGAGTGGTGGCACATGCCTGTAATCCCAGCTACTCGGGAGGCTGAGGCATGAGAATCGCTTGAATCCGGGAGGCGGAGGTTGCATTGGGCCGAAACCGCGACTCTGCACTCCAGTCTGGGCGACAGAATGAGACCCCGTCTCAAAAAAAAAATCGGCAATCGGTGAGGCGGGGATTATTACCCTCAATGTAGAGATTTAAAAAATGAGGACTGAAGGTGACTCCTTCCAGGTCTGTCAGTGGCCAGCAAAGAGCCAATATGCTAAACTCTCCCCTCCCGGACACCGGCTTCAGCCAGAGCTCGCACCCGCCTGCGCCGCTCCACCCACCCACACTTCCGGCTTCCGCTCCGCCCACCCCCTAGTACTTCCGTTCTCCAGCGCTGGGCACCGCGGCCGGAGCTGTGGGCTGGTAAGTCTGCGCCGCCAGGGCTCGCATGGCCTTCAGAAGCGGTCCCTGGGCTGGGCGATGACGGGTCCTGGTGGCAGCAGGCCCTTCTTTCTCGCATCACCGGGCATTACGCGGCAGCCATTTCCCTCGCTAAGGCCCTACCTTAGGATGACGTCACTTCCGGCCCCCTACTGTCTAGGGAAAGCCGGAAATGGTACCAGCCTTCTTTGATGGCGGGGAGGAGTCAAGACCGGTAGTCTTCCTATTTCCGTTGTTTTGCTCTGGAGCCTCCCGGAGTTTCGGAGAGACCGTGTCTTGGATAGAATTGGAGGACTTAGCAAATAAAAATGCAAAGCGTCCAGTTACATTTTTTTTGAGTTAGAATCTCACTCTGTCACCCAGGCTGGAGTGCAGTGGCGCGATCTCGGCTCACTGCAACCTCCGCCTCCCCTGTTCAAATGATTCTCATGCCTCAGTCTCCCGAGTAGCTGGGATTACGGGCGCCCACCACACCCGGCTAATTTTTGTATTTTTAGAAGAGACGGGGTTTCACCACGTTGGTCAGGCTGGTCTCGAACTCCTGACCTCAGGTGATGCGCCCGCCTCAGCCTTCCAAAGTGCTGGGATTACAGGCGTGAGCCACTGCGCCGGGCCACGTCCAGTTAAATTTGAGTTAAGATAAACGACGAATAATTGTTAAGTCCTAAACATTGTATGCACATACTTATACTTTAAAAATTACTTGTTTATTTGAAATTCAAATTTAACCGGAAGTCCTGTATTTTCTCTGGCAGCCTTAGCATTGAGCGTCCCCCTGTCCTGTGCTCATACCCAGTGGCAAGGCTGGGATCTTCTAGGCTCTTGTCCATCTGGGAAATAGATACAAATTTCATCCAGGCTATAAAGACCGGCTGTCTTAGTTGCTAAGATGCTTTTAGCTCCAAGTCCAATGGGCAAGCTCCAGGGGTCCCCCTGGCCAAAACTGGACCCATTTTCGGAATCCCCATGACGATGCCCTCTGTGTTCCCTTTCACAACAGAAGTCAGGCATGGCTGTCTTTTCTTACCGGAGAGCTGAGAACTAGGCAAGCAAAATGGTCAAAGTCTAGAAGTAACCACCATATTTGGGTGTGGGGTAAACCGGTGTTTGAGATCTGTGTTGCAGTGGACAGTATCAGAGAGCCTGAGGTTGTTAAGGGAAGAGCGTAGTGTTAATCTCACCCCATGTCTCATTTTGCGGATGAGGCCCAGTGAGAGAAATGGAGGTGTCCCAGCCACTCAGAAAGCCTATAGTAGAGCTGGAACCTCAATTCCCAGCCTCCTTACCCTGCTCAGTCCATACTTGCTGATGAAGTCAGCTTGCAACATTTATGGTAGGCATTTATTAAAGTAGATGCAATAGTACATATGTAGTACAGATGAGCTGTTTGGGTCTTTGTTGTTCCTATACCCCTCTACAGCTTCCTGACCTTCGCCCCAAGGCTTCTTTAGCTTTTACTCTGCCCAGTGGGGAAAATGGCTATGGGCTCAGTTATGGGAGCCTGGCCTTTGCCTACTTCAGCCCTTGGGCTCTCACCACTGTGGGTGGTGTGACCTAGGACTTGTTTTTGTTATCTTGGAACCAGAAGGCGTGTTCTTGGCAGGGTTGGGTCTGGCCAACTGTGTGGGTAGAAGGGCATCCTTTTCTGTCCTGCAATTGGGCTTCATGGCACATGGCCTCACATGGTGCCTGGGGACTTTTCTAAGGTTCCACCATGAGCCAGACTTTGCCCTCACTCCTGATTTGAACCTAAACCTCTTGCTGAACTGGTCCTGCATACTGAGATTCCTCAGATTGCTTGCCCTGAGGATGTGTTCTGGGTTTGACCTGATAAACCTGCAGCCTCCTATAGACCCTGACTTCCCAGGCTCCTAATCCCAGTCTCATGAGATAATGAAATAGAGAAGACTGGAGGTCAATGGGCTCAGGGTCAGTTGGTGGGACAATCAACAGCTTCCTGGCAGCAGAGGTGGTAAAGAGGCAAGGAAGGAGTGCCAGAAAGGGGCGTTGCCCCAGGGTAACAGCGCAGAAGTGCAGGGGGTGGAAAAGGGGTGGGATGGGAGCCCACTGGTAGAAATTACTCCCTCTGTCAATGATTAACTCCCAGCCAAAGGGGTGACCTGGGAGGAGGGCCCAGCTAATAGGAACTTTGGACTTGAGGCAGAGTATCCAGAGGGCCGGCATGTGGTCTGCAGAAGAGGAGGACGTGGCTGGGTGGCAGGGCTGGTCTCCAAGGACGAGTAAGATCCTGCAGCTGCAGGCTTCAGGAAGTCTCCTGGGGCTATCAGATGGCTCCTTCTTGTAGCAGCAGCTGTGGGGTCCACTGGCCCTGAGCCCTCAGAGGGGCGGCCGTGGGGGACCTCCTGTCTTTTGCCTTGCAAGGGCCTCAGTTGTGCTTTTTCCCTCTAGGCAGCCATGGGTGCCAGGCAGTGCTGAGAGCAGTGGGGCATGGCTGCAGCCCTGCAGGTCCTGCCCCGCTTGGCCCGAGCCCCCTTGCATCCACTCCTCTGGCGGGGCTCAGTGGCCCGTCTGGCCAGCAGCATGGCCTTGGCAGAGCAGGCCAGGCAGCTGTTTGAGAGTGCTGTAGGTGCAGTGCTGCCGGGCCCCATGCTGCACCGGGCACTATCCTTGGACCCTGGTGGCAGACAGCTGAAGGTGCGGGACCGGAACTTTCAGCTGAGGCAAAACCTCTACCTGGTGGGCTTTGGCAAGGCTGTGCTGGGTATGGCAGCTGCAGCTGAGGAACTACTGGGCCAGCATCTTGTGCAGGGCGTGATCAGCGTTCCCAAGGGGATCCGTGCTGCCATGGAGCGTGCCGGCAAGCAGTAAGGAGCCATGGGGGCCTGCCTCCCTCTATCATCTCTTGCGTGCTGACCTTTCCCTCCCCAGGGAGATGCTGCTGAAGCCACATAGCCGTGTCCAGGTATTCGAGGGTGCGGAGGACAACCTCCCGGACCGCGATGCGCTGCGGGCTGCACTGGCCATCCAGCAACTGGCTGAGGGACTCACAGCTGATGACCTGCTGCTCGTGCTGATCTCAGGTGTGGTACCACATTGGCCCAAGACTGTTGGTCCCTCTACCTGATACCCTCATTGTCTTGAGAGGTGGGGGTTCAGCTCTGCTGCCTGCCCCCATCCCACCTGTCACACTGGAGGAGAAGCAGACACTCACTAGACTGCTGGCAGCCCGTGGAGCCACCATCCAGGAGTTGAACACCATTCGGAAGGCCCTGTCCCAGCTCAAGGGTGGGGGGCTGGCTCAGGCCGCCTACCCTGCCCAGGTATGAGTCCCTTCTTCCCCAGGCAACCTTGGGGCCTGAGCCTTGTCTGGTGGCCCTTCCCCAGGTGGTGAGCCTCATCCTGTCAGATGTGGTGGGGGACCCTGTGGAGGTGATTGCCAGTGGCCCCACCGTGGCCAGTTCCCACAATGTGCAAGATTGCCTGCATATCCTCAATCGCTACGGCCTCCGTGCAGCCCTGCCACGTTCTGTGAAGACTGTGCTGTCTCGGGCCGACTCTGACCCCCATGGGCCACACACCTGTGGCCATGTCCTGAATGTGATCATTGGCTCTAATGTGCTGGCGCTAGCTGAGGCCCAGCGGCAGGCCGAGGCACTGGGCTACCAGGCTGTGGTGCTGAGTGCAGCCATGCAAGGTGATGTAAAAAGTATGGCCCAGTTCTACGGGCTGCTGGCCCATGTGGCTAGAACCCGCCTCACCCCATCCATGGCTGGGGCTTCTGTGGAGGAAGATGCACAGCTCCATGAGCTGGCAGCTGAGCTTCAGATCCCAGACCTGCAGCTGGAGGAGGCTCTGGAGACCATGGCATGGGGAAGGGGCCCAGTCTGCCTGCTGGCTGGTGGCGAGCCCACAGTACAGCTGCAGGGCTCGGGCAGGGGTGGCCGGAACCAGGAACTGGCCCTGCGTGTTGGAGCAGAGTTGAGAAGGTGGCCGCTGGGGCCGATAGATGTGCTGTTTTTGAGCGGTGGCACCGATGGGCAGGATGGGCCCACAGAGGCTGCTGGGGCCTGGGTCACACCTGAGCTTGCCAGCCAGGCTGCAGCTGAGGGCCTGGACATAGCCACCTTCCTAGCCCACAATGACTCACATACCTTCTTCTGCTGCCTCCAGGGTGGGGCACACCTGCTGCACACAGGGATGACAGGTACCAATGTCATGGACACCCACCTCTTGTTCCTGCGGCCTCGGTGATGGCATAGGTCACATTTTGGGAGTTCAGAGGAGGCCTACAAGGGCAAGGTCAGATGGCAGAGCAAGGTTGGTCCTCAGGGCCTCTCTAAGCCTTAGGGCCCCTCCTCTCCTTGGCCTTGGCTGTTTGGTTAACTGTCACCTTCCACTCAGGGCCTCTGCTCTATATCTATTCCCTTCCAGCCAGACTGGCAGATGGGGGCTTCCCCCTACCCCTGAGGATGAGGACAAGCCCCTCGGCCAGTTCAGCGTTCCCGTGCTTCTCCCTTGGGCAGCCTCTCTCTTGAGCCCCTCACCCTGTTTCTTTCTGTGAAGCGAGAATGTCTGAAAATAAATAGGACCATGCCATGGGTTCTCAGTGCGCCTTCCCTCAGAGTGAGGCCTCACGGGGGAGCCGCTGGGAGGGGAGCGTGGTACGGCTGCAGCCACAGTACCAGGGCCTGGCAGGACTCTTAACACCCCTCTACTGGGCTGGGTACGTGCAGGATGTGCCTCGCATAACGGGAGCCTGTGCCCATCCCTCTGGAGTGTGTGAGGGTTGAGCTTGGCTCCTGACAGCTTTGATGTGCGTGAGCAGAGACCCCAGGGAGGACAGGCCTAAAGACTGCAGTCTGGGGTGACCAGCCACCCACCCACCCAACCATGACTCCACCATGGCACTGTCACCATGGCTTCTCCAGCCTCAGCTTGTAGGCCTCGTTGGATGGATGTCCTTTCTGTCTTTGGACAGCCCTTAGCCACATACTGCACTTCTGGTTGAGCTGAAGTTTGTCCCACCCCCCAGTGCTGTTTCCTTGTGACAGCCCTTGTCCTAGGCTGAACATCCCTAGTTCCTTCAGCCACTCCTCTGGGGACCAAGTCCAGACCCTGAAGTCAGCCCTTCAGTGGGGGTCCCAGCACTGGGATGGTGGGTCCAGCCAGTGATGAGGTCCAGTGACCCACACCTCTTCCTGTGACCACTGGCGGGAGAAGAGGCAAGTGGGAATAGAGGAACGGCTGTGTTGGCCTGGCCAGCAGCCTGGGTTGAGAGAGGGAGGTGCCACTGTCCTGCCTCCTTTTGAGCCCCCTTGCTCAGTGTCAGAACCCTCCGCTGGCTGTCCCCGCCGTGCGCCACGGCTCCAATCCCTATATGAGTGAGCAGTAGAATCACATAGGAATAAAAAGCCATAGAGAACAGCGAGGCCTGGGGCTGCTCTTGCAGGCACTTCTTCCACCCCAACCCTCCCCTCCTCCCTGAGGGTGTGGAGGGGCCCTGGGCCAGGGCTGGCAGGACTTTCCCCTGGGAAGGGTTTCCCTTCCCCACCTGGGCTCTGGGCAGCCTAGCTTGCAGACAGTTCATGACCTGGGGGCCTGGCTCACACAGGGCAGGCTGGAGATTGGGAGGGAGGTAAACGTGGTAAGCGGGCTCTGGGGACCAGGGAGGTTTAGGAAAAGGGGAGCTTGCACCCCACTGGGATGCGCAGGCACCGCTTCCTTTCCTTCTGTGCTGGCATGGAGTTCCTGCTGACTAGGGTCACAGTCTCTGGGGTTATGGTGATCCTCGCATGATCCTGTGCCGTGGTGCTCCTCTGGCAGCGTCTACATGTAGCCTGTTCCTGCCTCAGTCCTTGCTCTTGGGAGCATGAGTATTGGCACTGGGTTCCAAGTTCCAGGCAAAAGCAGGATAGGAGAGCTGGGGCAGGGGCTGCAGGAGCTGAGGGCCTGGCAGCCATGTCCCCAGTGTGTGTGTGGGTGGTAGGTGTGTGAGTATACAGACGTTGGTGTTGGCGTACTCAGAGTGGGAATGCATCTCTGAGTGTACACATAGATACTTAGTACAGGGCACATGACTCCCTGCATCCCTGCTGAGGGCTTTGGGTATGGATAGGATCTTGCAGGAGGTTCCCCCTGCTCTACATTGACCCCTTCCCTATACTTCTGTTTGTAGGGGCTGGGAGGCCAGGGCCCGGATTGGACCCCATAGGGCCAAATGGTCTGTGAGCCTAACCCGTTAGATTTGCTCACTGGATACCCCAGAGATAAGAAAGGATGTATTTGGCCACAGTCTAAATGCTGAGATGAGAAAACCCTGCACAGTGAATGTTTTGATAGGATTCATTACTTGCTCCATAAATGTCAATTTTGGATCATTGAAGTGCCCGTCCCTTGCTCTTGGCTTCTGTTTCT